CCACAGTTCCGCCCTCCTGTCTGTCCCATCAGCCCCAGTAACACGGCTTGGGAAGGAACTGGAGGACTTTGTTGGATTCTTGCTCTTGGGAATGGGAATGGTGCCCTATCCCCCTCCCCTGCCACACTCACACACACATACACCCACGCATACGCGCGCGCACACGCACACGCACACACACACTCATGCACACACACACCATCAAGGCTCATTGGTCTAGGGAAGGAGCCTACAGTCCAGAAGGGGGCGATCCCATCCACCACATAAGGTCCAGTATCTTCAAGAGCCAGGAGCCGCAACAACTAACTGGCCTGTCTCTCTCCCATTACAAAGACTCGAAAACTGAGTCCCAGAAAGGGGAACACCGACAATAATAACTACTGAGCTCCTACCACGTAGGCAGCATTATGCTAAGCGCTTTGCATGCACGATTTCGCAAATCCTCACCAGGACCCCCGCAGACAGCTATTACCCCTATTTCTCAGATGAAGACTTCGAGGTTCAGAGAGGGGTAGACACCCGGACGCGATCACACAGCGAGCCGAGGTCGGCGGCAGAGCTATCACCAGGTCCCCTGGGTCTCAGCCCAGGCTCCCACCCTACCTCGCCCTCACCCCCAGCCCCACTGGCCCCTGACCCCGGCCCCGCCCTGCCGGTAAAGTTAGGAGCCTCTGAGTGCGCTGGCCTGGCGGCGGGTGCCCTGGCTTTTCTCCCTCTCCCCGCTGGACGGCATTTCTGTGGCTGAAGCCCGTTGGGTCGTGCTTTGCGGGAACCGCGTCCCTGGGGTGGCTCTCTCCGCCCCATCCCGGCCCCGCCTCCGCACTCGGGCGGGGGAAAGTTGCGGGTACCGCTTTAAAAATCCCAGCCTGGGCAAAACTTTGATGATAAATCAAGCGGCAGATCCCTCCGCCGCCTGCTCCGAGCGGGAGGAGGGAGGGGAGGAGGGAGGGGAGGAGGGAGGCGGGAGGAGGGAGGAGGGTGCGGCGGCGGCGCGGCGTGGCCTTCCGCGGAAGGGAAGAGTCCCGCAGTCGGAGGCGGCCGGCTGGGCGTGCGCTCGCTCCCCGAAGCCGGGGCTGGGCCGGAGCCGGGCGAGGGCTGGGAGCTGGGCCGGGTCCGGGGACAGCGGGCGAGGGGCAGCTGCCGGAGCCGGGCAGCCAGGCCGCTCAGGGCAGGGGACAGCTGGCGCCGGTTCTGCGGTCTCCGGGGCCCAGATGTGAGGCGGCGGCGCCCCCGGCCCGAGAGCGCACGATGGGGGCCCCGCTCGCCGTAGCGCTGGGCGCCCTCCACTACCTGGCACTTTTCCTGCAACTCGGCGGCGCCACGCGGCCCGCCGGCCACGCGCCCTGGGACAACCACGTCTCCGGCCACGGTGAGTTCGGTCGCCGCCCCCGCGGACTTCCCCCCCGCCATTCTTCCCCCTGTTTCTTGCACAGCCCTGTTCACAGAGACACCCCATGACATGACAGCACGGACGGGCGAGGACGTGGAGATGGCCTGCTCCTTCCGCGGCAGCGGCTCCCCCTCCTACTCGCTGGAGATCCAGTGGTGGTATGTACGGAGCCACCGGGACTGGACCGACAAGCAGGCGTGGGCCTCGAACCAGGTAATGCCCCTGGGGAGATGCCCAAGCTGGGCCTGCTCTCTCCGCCCCTCCCCGATCCCAACAGCTAAAAGCATCTCAGCAGGAAGACGCAGGGAAGGAGGCAACCAAAATAAGTGTGAGTTTTGATAATGACTTCTCGAAAGGGCTTGGACAGGTCACGGTCTCTCTGTCACCCCCAGGTGGTCAAGGTGGTGGGCAGCAACATCTCCCACAAGCTGCGCCTGTCCCGGGTGAAGCCCACGGACGAAGGCACCTACGAGTGCCGCGTCATCGACTTCAGCGACGGCAAGGCCCGGCACCACAAGGTCAAGGCCTACCTGCGGGTGCAGCCAGGGGAGAACTCCGTCCTGCATCTGCCCGAAGCCCCTCCCGCCGCGCCCGCCCCGCCGCCCCCCAAGCCAGGCAAGGAGCTGAGGAAGCGCTCGGTGGACCAGGAGGCCTGCAGCCTCTAGACTGATGCCCCTGCCCCCGCCCATCCGCCCCCACGCTGTACAGAGTGCATGAGGAGCCGCCGGACCACCGGGGACCGACTGCCTGCGTCCAGCCGCGCCCCATCCCCGAGGCCGCCTGTGGCCACCATGTCGGCCCTCTTTCCACCACCCCTTGCTCAGCATGTAAGCCCCACCCACCCCTGCCCTTTCAGACCCCTGCGGTGACCTGGCTCGGAGAAGGTGGCCCTGGGCACCAAGGGGCCAACCGCCCTGAACACTGGGGCAGGGACCATGCTGGGGCCCGGGGCCACCCCCTTCCTGTCACCAGCTTCTGTGGAGTCCAGTGTTTTGCTTTGCTTGCTTGTCCCCCATCCTGTCCTGAGCCGGGGCCCCCCAGCCTCGCCTCCCTCCTCCTACCATCCCTCACTTGGACCTGGGGGTGTGGACAGTGACCCCTCCCTGAATATGGACTTGAATCTTCTGAGCAGAACTAGGGCCTCTCCCCTGGTGAAGACCCAGGGAACCCAGGAGGGCCCTTCTGGGGCAGTGGCTCTGCAGGGTCACTCATGGAGGCCTAGGGGAACAGCGAGATGCCCCACCACCTCCTGGCGAGTCCTTCCTGTTCAGCTCCCTGTGCGACCCTCCAGGGATGCAGGGGATCCAGGATTCTCTGCCCTGTCACACGGCGAGTCAGAAGGGAGGGGCCTTTCCCTCGGACCCATGGCCCCAGGCAGAGTTTTGCACCAGCAGGACCCCTTTGAGGGCCTTCAAGGCTCTCCCAGGAGTCCCCCTCTGCCGGCCCCCCAATGCCCCAGCTCCCTCTTGGGTCCTGTGCCAAGTCCGCCCCAGGGCCTGGGGCTGTTGGGAGCCAAGGGCCCCCTGGTACTCAGTTCCCTCACGATTCCCGATCACGGGCACACCTGCCCCCTGGTTATTTGTAAATATTTCTATTGGACCCAATTCTCCTCGGAATTGGCTGGCACCTCTGGCTGCCGCAGCTCAGTGATGACGTGGGGGAGGTGGGAGAGGCCGAGGGCTTTGCCTAGGGGTGGGTTGCCCTGTATACATGATCCAGTCTGTGACTACCAGCCAACCTGAATAAAGCGGTTTTAAAAAAACCTCTGGGCAGTGTCTTTCTGGGGCATTTGTG